CCAACACTCCCTGTTCCCACACATGACCTGGTCCAGACCCCAAACAGCCAGGCCCAAAGGACAGGTGAGGCGAGGCGAGAACTTGTGCCTCCCCGTGTTCCTGCTCTTTGTCCCTCTGTCCTACTTAGACTAATATTTGCCTTGGGTACTGCAAACAGGAAATGGGGGAGGGACAGGAGTAGGGCGGAGGGTAGGGTAGGACCAGAAGCCTCTCTAGGCCTGCCATGGGGCAGGCAGCCAGGGAGAAGGAGGGCCCCTCAGTGGAGACCCAGGGATTTCAGTAGCCCCTGTTCCGGGACAGGCGCAGGTCCTGGGAGGTGACAGAAGATAGACTAAAGGCCCAAGAGTCCCTGGACCTGACTCCTCCCAGGCAGCTGCCACACACAAACACACCTCCAGGCACCCTGGACAGGAAGGAGGAGAAATGGGCCCCTCCTCCAGTGGCTGAGAAGCTGGGGCAAATGTTGGCTGTTCCTATCCCTGGTGCATCCCATGGCGAGGGGCAACTTCCATCAGGCCACACCTTTTATCTTTGTCTCTATTTTTGATATCTGTGTATTATGATTATACAAACCCCCACATTGGCCTATATGTGCAGATCTGATTAAGAACTTACGATATTCCATGGACATTCCATTCCTAATCTCCTTTAGTCCTCACAACAAAGTATTATTCCCATTGTATAGATGAGGAAACTGAGGCACACAGAGATGACAAGCAACCACCGCTATATGTTAGGATTCGAAGGAGCTCCAGGAAAGTCTCATAGCCCCACTGGCCAGAATGGGCTAAATCTCAGAGGGGGAGGGTGGGAGATGGGGGTGACAGTGACCTTTTTTGTGACTCCTCCTAGACCATCCATCCCTGCTCCCAGGAGGACCTGTCCTCCCAGATGGTGGAGATGGACAGGAGGACTATCTACCCACCCGTCCCCACGGCCCTGACCCTCTGACCTCACCCTCTCCGCTGATTTCTTCATGTTAGTTCAACATTAACCCAGAGGGGTCAGGACAGACAATTCCTCAGTGACCCAGGAGCTGACACACTATGGCGCACGTCCGAGGCTTGCAGCTGCCTGGCTGCCTGGCCCTGGCTGCCCTGTGTAGCCTTGTGCACAGCCAGCATGGTAAGGGAGTGCTTGCAGGCTGGAACAGGCTGCGCTGTCCCATGACCCCCCCACCGCCTTACAGTGTTCCTGGCTCCTCAGCAAGCACGGTCGCTGCTCCAGCGGGTCCGGCGAGCCAACACCTTCTTGGAGGAGGTGCGCAAGGGCAACCTGGAGCGAGAGTGCGTGGAGGAGACGTGCAGCTACGAGGAGGCCTTCGAGGCTCTGGAGTCCTCCACGGCTACGGTGAGCCTGGGCTGCTCGGACGGTGCCGGGGCCCGTAGCCTCACTCCCAGCCCTTGTTTTTCAGGATGTGTTCTGGGCCAAGTACACAGGTGAGCACCGGGAAGGATTTGCCCCAGGAAGGATCCCAAAGGTAAACACCTGGGTCTTTTCCAGCTTGTGAGACAGCGAGGACGCCTCGAGATAAGCTTGCTGCATGTCTGGAAGGTGAGCAACTGACACGGGTTTGGGGAGCAGGACTCCAAGGCTGACCGGGGTGGGGTCTCCGCAGGTAACTGTGCTGAGGGTCTGGGTACGAACTACCGAGGGCATGTGAACATCACCCGGTCAGGCATTGAGTGCCAGCTATGGAGGAGTCGCTACCCACATAAGCCTGAGTGAGTGAGGGGCCGGCCTTCCCACCATGGGCACAGCCTCCTGTTGGGCAATTTCCTGTTCCAGAATCAACTCCACTACCCATCCTGGGGCCGACCTACAGGAGAATTTCTGCCGCAACCCCGACAGCAGCACCACGGGACCCTGGTGCTACACTACAGACCCCACCGTGAGGAGGCAGGAATGCAGCATCCCTGTCTGTGGTAAGCTGGGGGCAGTGGGGCGGCCCATGGCCACTCTGCTGCCTCCTTGCCCCTCACCCACCAGGCCAGGATCAAGTCACTGTAGCGATGACTCCACGCTCCGAAGGCTCCAGTGTGAATCTGTCACCTCCATTGGAGCAGTGTGTCCCTGATCGGGGGCAGCAGTACCAGGGGCGCCTGGCGGTGACCACACATGGGCTCCCCTGCCTGGCCTGGGCCAGCGCACAGGCCAAGGCCCTGAGCAAGCACCAGGACTTCAACTCAGCTGTGCAGCTGGTGGAGAACTTCTGCCGCAACCCAGACGGGGATGAGGAGGGCGTGTGGTGCTATGTGGCCGGGAAGCCTGGCGACTTTGGGTACTGCGACCTCAACTATTGTGGTGAGCTGCCTGGGTAGGGGGCCTGAGTTGCACCCAGTCCCAGCCGGTGCCTGGGTCCCAACAGAGGAGGCCGTGGAGGAGGAGACAGGAGATGGGCTGGATGAGGACTCAGACAGGGCCATCGAAGGGCGTACCGCCACCAGTGAGTACCAGACTTTCTTCAATCCGAGGACCTTTGGCTCGGGAGAGGCAGGTGAGGTAGTGGGCATCCGAGGGGATGCGGGGACTTGCCCCTCACTGCTTGGCTTGCTCTGCAGACTGTGGGCTGCGACCTCTGTTCGAGAAGAAGTCGCTGGAGGACAAAACCGAAAGAGAGCTCCTGGAATCCTACATCGACGGGCGCATTGTGGAGGGCTCGGATGCAGAGATCGGCATGTCACCTTGGTGTGTCCTGGAGCCCTGCGCTACCATTCACTCAGCTCCTAATGCTTCCTGCTGCCCCTCCCAGGCAGGTGATGCTTTTCCGGAAGAGTCCCCAGGAGCTGCTGTGTGGGGCCAGCCTCATCAGTGACCGCTGGGTCCTCACCGCCGCCCACTGCCTCCTGTACCCGCCCTGGGACAAGAACTTCACCGAGAATGACCTTCTGGTGCGCATTGGCAAGCACTCCCGCACCAGGTACAGAACTGGTGGCCCGTGGGTGTCTGGCAGCTTCTCCATTTCTTTCTTGGGGTCTCTGCAGGTACGAGCGAAACATTGAAAAGATATCCATGTTGGAAAAGATCTACATCCACCCCAGGTACAACTGGCGGGAGAACCTGGACCGGGACATTGCCCTGATGAAGCTGAAGAAGCCTGTTGCCTTCAGTGACTACATTCACCCTGTGTGTCTGCCCGACAGGGAGACGGCAGCCAGGTGGGCCACCAGATGCTTGTTAGCTGAGGGGCGCTCTCACTAGGCCCTTCTTCCTTCCCCAAAGCTTGCTCCAGGCTGGATACAAGGGGCGGGTGACAGGCTGGGGCAACCTGAAGGAGACGTGGACAGCCAACGTTGGTAAGGGGCAGCCCAGTGTCCTGCAGGTGGTGAACCTGCCCATTGTGGAGCGGCCGGTCTGCAAGGACTCCACCCGGATCCGCATCACTGACAACATGTTCTGTGCTGGCAAGTCTGTGCAGGGCGGGCTGAGGGAACAGCTCCTGAGCACAGACGGCTGTTCTCTTTCAAGGTTACAAGCCTGATGAAGGGAAACGAGGGGATGCCTGTGAAGGTGACAGTGGGGGACCCTTTGTCATGAAGGTAAGCTTCTCTAAAGCCCAGGGCCTGGTGAAACTCTATTGGAAACCTCATCTTTCTTCTTCAGAGCCCCTTTAACAACCGCTGGTATCAAATGGGCATCGTCTCATGGGGTGAAGGCTGTGACCGGGATGGGAAATATGGCTTCTACACACATGTGTTCCGCCTGAAGAAGTGGATACAGAAGGTCATTGATCAGTTTGGAGAGTAGGGGGCCACTCATATTCTGGGCTCCTGGAACCAATCCCGTGAAAGAATTATTTTTGTGTTTCTAAAACTATGGTTCCCAATAAAAGTGACTCTCAGCGAGCCTCAATGCTCCCAGTGCTATTCATGGGCAG